GAGGGAGCCACGGTGGGGGAGGGCGTGGACCTGACCGTCCTGGCACAAGGCGGTCGGGTGCAGACCTCCAGGCCCTCCGGGTTAAGGTGCCGCCCAGAGCCCTCAGGCCGGGGGCGCACGGAAACCACAGGCAGGGTGCGCGTGGAGGGACGGGGAAAGCGGGGCGGGTTGGGGAAGGCGCCCCGGGAACCTGAACCTCCCACCCCGCCTCAGTCTCGACCACTCCTTAAGCCCCACCCCGCCCCAGGTAAGGCGCAGTCCACCCCCATTCCCAGTAGATTAACGCACAGGTGGGGGCGCGCTCGGGACATAGCTGCGCTAGGGGACAGCGCGCCCAGCCCAGTCGCGGGGGCGAGGAGCAGGGCGGGGCCCAGCAGGAACCCAGCTTTGTTAGCGATGCTCCCCGTGAGCCACGCGCCACGCGTACGCGCTTCCTCAATGGGGCCGGGCGTGGAGCCGCGCCCTGCGCGATTGGCCAAACGGGTGGCCCACGATTGGCTGAGACCCTGGCCCCCGCCTCCTCGGCCCCAGGAGGGTGGGGCGTGGGTGTGGGCTGCGCGGCGCGTGCTGCCCCCGGGGATCTTGCGCGCCTCCCGAACAGCCGTGTTGTCGCCAGGGCCGCGCCTTCCCTCCCACAGCGCGCGCTGCGCGTGCGAAGGTCTGGCGGCTCTTGGGACTGGCGGGGCTGCGCGCGGGGTTAGGGTGGGGGTACGGGAAGGCTCAACCCAGGACCTGCGTACCTTGCTTTGGGGGCGCACTAAGCACCTGCCGGGAGCAGGGGGCGCACCGGGAACTCGCAGATTTCGCCAGTTGGGCGCACTGGGGATCTGTGGACTGCGTCCGGGGGATGGGCTAGGGGGACATGCGCACGCTTTGGGCCTTACAGAATGTGATCGCGCGAGGGGGAGGGCGAAGCGTGGCGGGAGGGCGAGGCGAAGGAAGGAGGGCGTGAGAAAGGCGACGGCGGCGGCGCGGAGGAGGGTTATCTATACATTTAAAAACCAGCCGCCTGCGCCGCGCCTGCGGAGACCTGGGAGAGTCCGGCCGCACGCGCGGGACACGAGCGTCCCACGCTCCCTGGCGCGTACGGCCTGCCACCACTAGGCCTCCTATCCCCGGGCTCCAGACGACCTAGGACGCGTGCCCTGGGGAGTTGCCTGGCGGCGCCGTGCCAGAAGCCCCCTTGGGGCGCCACAGTTTTCCCCGTCGCCTCCGGTTCCTCTGCCTGCACCTTCCTGCGGCGCGCCGGGACCTGGAGCGGGCGGGTGGATGCAGGCGCGATGGACGGCGGCACACTGCCCAGGTCCGCGCCCCCTGCGCCCCCCGTCCCTGTCGGCTGCGCTGCCCGGCGGAGACCCGCGTCCCCGGAACTGTTGCGCTGCAGCCGGCGGCGGCGACCGGCCACCGCAGAGACCGGAGGCGGCGCAGCGGCCGTAGCGCGGCGCAATGAGCGCGAGCGCAACCGCGTGAAGCTGGTGAACTTGGGCTTCCAGGCGCTGCGGCAGCACGTGCCGCACGGCGGCGCCAGCAAGAAGCTGAGCAAGGTGGAGACGCTGCGCTCAGCCGTGGAGTACATCCGCGCGCTGCAGCGCCTGCTGGCCGAGCACGACGCCGTGCGCAACGCGCTGGCGGGAGGGCTGAGGCCGCAGGCCGTGCGGCCGTCTGCGCCCCGCGGGCCGCCAGGGACCACCCCGGTCGCCGCCTCGCCCTCCCGCGCTTCTTCGTCCCCGGGCCGCGGGGGCAGCTCGGAGCCCGGCTCCCCGCGTTCCGCCTACTCGTCGGACGACAGCGGCTGCGAAGGCGCGCTGAGTCCTGCGGAGCGCGAGCTACTCGACTTCTCCAGCTGGTTAGGGGGCTACTGAGCGCCCTCGACCTATGAGGTAACAGCCGGGAGGCAGGGAGGAGGGAGGGCCGCGCGTTTGGTTCCCCACCTTCCCCCCGCAGCCTCAGCCCCGGAAGCCGAGCGAGCGGCCGGCGCGCTCATCGCCGGGGAGCCCGCCAGGTGGACCGGCCCGCGCTCCGCCCCCAGCGAGCCGGGGACCCACCCACCACCCCCCGCACCGCCGACGCCGCCTCGTTCGTCCGGCCCAGCCTGACCAATGCCGCGGTGGAAACGGGCTTGGAGCTGGCCCCATAAGGGCTGGCGGCTTCCTCCGACGCCGCCCCTCCCCACAGCTTCTCGACTGCAGTGGGGCGGGGGGCACCAACACTTGGAGATTTTTCCGGAGGGGAGAGGATTTTCTAAGGGCACAGAGAATCCATTTTCTACACATTAACTTGAGCTGCTGGAGGGACACTGCTGGCAAACGGAGACCTATTTTTGTACAAAGAACCCTTGACCTGGGGCGTAATAAAGATGACCTGGACCCCTGCCCCCACTATCTGGAGTTTTCCATGCTGGCCAAGATCTGGACACGAGCAGTCCCTGAGGGGCGGGGTCCCTGGCGTGAGGCCCCCGTGACAGCCCACCCTGGGGTGGGTTTGTGGGCACTGCTGCTCTGCTAGGGAGAAGCCTGTGTGGGGCACACCTCTTCAAGGGAGCGTGAACTTTATAAATAAATCAGTTCTGTTTACCAGTGGCTCCTATCACCTACACTTCCCAGGT